ATGCCTGAGATCACACAGCTACTGCAGGAGGCTCTCAGGATTTGAATCCACCTGGTCCATCTGGCTCCAGCATCTATATGCTTTTTTTTTTGTTGGTTTGTTTTTGAGACGGACTTTCGCTCTTGTTGTCCAGGCTGGAGTGCAATGGCACAATTTCGGCTCACCACAACCTCCACCTCCCAGGTTCAAGTGATTCTCCTGCCTCAGCCTCCCGAGTAGCTGGGATTACAGGCATGCGCCACCAGGCCTGGCTAATTTTGTATTTTTAGTAGAGACAGTGTTTCTCTATGTTGGTCAGGCTGGTCTCGCACTCCCGACCTCAGGTGATCTGCCTGCTTTGGCCTCCCAAAGTGCTGGGATTACAGGCGTGAGCCACCATGCCCGGCCAGCATCTATAATATATGCTAAACCTTACCCACAGCTGCCTCTGTCTTGGGGTCAGGGTTCTTGAATGGTCTGGGCCAGCCTGAGTTAGGAGTGGGAAGAGGAAGAGGAGGCACGCGCCAAAGTGTTCTTCCCGCCTGACCGAGTCCTCTGCGCCTATGAGGAAGGTGGGCACCGCTGTCACCCTGTTTCCCAGGAAGCCAGCAGGCCCAGGGAGATACTGGGATTTGCCAAAGGCTCACAGCGAGCAAGCAGCAGTGGGTGCTGGCTCCTCACCACTCAGCCTGGCACACACTGTCTCTGAGCAGACCTGGGAGAAGGCATGTGAAACCCACCTAGCCCTGGCTGGAAGAGAAGTGGGGGAGTGGAAATGAAAAGTGGGGACTGGGAGGAGCTGCCCACGTGCCCTCCATGGTTCCAGGATGGCACTTTCATGCTGGGAGTGAGCTTGCCCTGTGCCAGGCTGTCATTGAGACGTTTTCCATTCAACAACTGTTTCTCAGACAAGGCACAGGCAGGTTAGCTCTCCCAGGCCACTCAAGTAGTAAGGAAACAGATTTAAACCCAGACAATTTGGCTCCACGGCTAAGGCCCAGAGAGGGGTGGTGACAAGCCTAGGGTCACACAGCCACAGCCCCAGAGCTAGGAACTGCTGGCTAGGGCAAGCAGACAGCTGAATCCTAGCCAACTGGAGGTGGAGCAGAGGTGGAGCCAGGGAGACCCAGGTGGCCTCTCTCAGAGTGGAGCACAGGTGGCAGAGTGGCCCGGGGCAGCATGAAGTGGTGCTGGGGCCCAGTGCTGCTCATCGCGGGTGCCACAGTCCTCATGGAGGGTAAGCCGCCATGTGCTGGGGTATGGGTGTGGCCTGCATCTTACCTGTGTCTCTCTCTTCCCAGGTCTTCAAGCCGCTCAGCGTGGTAAGGTCTGGGGACACGGGGCCTAGGTCTTACTGCTGTCAGTGTGACTAACTCCTTTCCACAGCCTGTGGACAGCGTGGCCCCGGCCCCCCCAAGCCTCAGGAGGGCAACACAGTCCCTGGCGAGTGGCCCTGGCAGGCCAGTGTGAGGAGGCAAGGAGCCCACATCTGCAGCGGCTCCCTGGTGGCAGACACCTGGGTCCTCACTGCTGCCCACTGCTTTGAAAAGTAAGTCATGGCTGGGGTCAGGCAGGGTCTCCCAGCAGCCTGGACCTTGTCCTTCCCCTTCCAGGGCAGCAGCAACAGAACTGAATTCCTGGTCAGTGGTCCTGGGTTCTCTGCAGCGTGAGGGACTCAGCCCTGGGGCCGAAGAGGTGGGGGTGGCTGCCCTGCAGTTGCCCAGGGCCTATAACCACTACAGCCAGGGCTCAGACCTGGCCCTGCTGCAGCTCGCCCACCCCACGACCCACACACCCCTCTGCCTGCCCCAGCCCGCCCATCGCTTCCCCTTTGGAGCCTCCTGCTGGGCCACTGGCTGGGATCAGGACACCAGTGATGGTAAGTGCTGGCCCAGACTGAAGCTCGGAGAGGCACTCTGCTTGCCCAGCGTCACAGTCTCAGCTCCCAACTGTCCTGGCTTCCAGTCTCCCTTGCTTCCCAGATCCCAGACTCTAGCCCCAGCCCCGTCTCTTTCACCAGCTCCTGGGACCCTACGCAATCTGCGCCTGCGTCTCATCAGTCGCCCCACATGTAACTGTATCTACAACCAGCTGCACCAGCGACACCTGTCCAACCCGGCCCGGCCTGGGATGCTATGTGGGGGCCCCCAGCCTGGGGTGCAGGGCCCCTGTCAGGTCTGATAGGGAGAAGAGAAGGAGCAGAAGGGCATCTGTCCTTGGCTTTGTTGCCTGGCTCCAGGGAGATTCCGGGGGCCCTGTGCTGTGCCTCGAGCCTGACGGACACTGGGTTCAGGCTGGCATCATCAGCTTTGCATCAAGCTGTGCCCAGGAGGACGCTCCTGTGCTGCTGACCAACACAGCTGCTCACAGTTCCTGGCTGCAGGCTCGAGTTCAGGGGGCAGCTTTCCTGGCCCAGAGCCCAGAGACCCCGGAGATGAGTGATGAGGACAGCTGTGTAGGTACGAGTGGGGCATGCTGGGAGTGGGCAGAAAAGAAGTCAGATGAGGCACTTATCTGTTTCAGCCTGTGGATCCTTGAGGACAGCAGGTCCCCAGGCAGGAGCACCCTCCCCATGGCCCTGGGAGGCCAGGCTGATGCACCAGGGACAGCTGGCCTGTGGCGGAGCCCTGGTGTCAGAGGAGGCGGTGCTAACTGCTGCCCACTGCTTCATTGGGTGAGTCTTGGATCCCTCTCTGCTGTGCCCCCCACCTGGTGCCGTCCACACTGCCTCTGCACAGGCGCCAGGCCCCAGAGGAATGGAGCGTAGGGCTGGGGACCAGACCGGAGGAGTGGGGCCTGAAGCAGCTCATCCTGCATGGAGCCTACACCCACCCTGAGGGGGGCTACGACATGGCCCTCCTGCTGCTGGCCCAGCCTGTGACACTGGGAGCCAGCCTGCGGCCCCTCTGCCTGCCCTATCCTGACCACCACCTGCCTGATGGGGAGCGTGGCTGGGTTCTGGGACGGGCCCGCCCAGGAGCAGGTAGGTGGGCACAGGGCCAGGGCTGCTGTCCAGCCGGGGCAGCCAGCTTTCCCTTGCTCCACAGGCATCAGCTCCCTCCAGACAGTGCCCGTGACCCTCCTGGGGCCTAGGGCCTGCAGCCGGCTGCATGCAGCTCCTGGGGGTGATGGCAGCCCTATTCTGCCGGGGATGGTGTGTACCAGTGCTGTGGGTGAGCTGCCCAGCTGTGAGGTGAGCCCCAGGCCCCCACACCTTACCTAACAAAAGTCACCCAGTGTCACCTGACCCCTGACAGGGCCTGTCTGGGGCACCACTGGTGCATGAGGTGAGGGGCACATGGTTCCTGGCCGGGCTGCACAGCTTCGGAGATGCTTGCCAAGGCCCCGCCAGGCCGGCGGTCTTCACCGCGCTCCCTGCCTATGAGGACTGGGTCAGCAGTTTGGACTGGCAGGTCTACTTCGCCGAGGAACCAGAGCCCGAGGCTGAGCCTGGAAGCTGCCTGGCCAACATAAGTATGTGGCCCCGGGGCCTCCTGCCAAACCCTGCCTCTCCAGGACCCTTCTCTCTCCAGTGAGAACGTGCCGTTCTAACCCACTCCAGCTGCCTTGGGTAGGGTGGAGCAACAGGCAGACCCATTTGATTCAGATTCTGGTTCTTTGTCATCGTGTGACTTGGAGCAGGCTGCTCAACCGCTTTGAGCCTCAGTATTCTCATCTGTCATGGCGGCCAAGACAGACCCTGTTCCTTCGAGGAATGGGGAGGGAGGGAGGGACCAAAGCCGTGAGGATGAGGACAACTCCACCCTCCTTCCTTCCCCACAGGCCAACCAACCAGCTGCTGACAGGGGACCTGGCCATTCTCAGGACAAGAGAATGCAGGCAGGCAAATGGCATTACTGCCCCTGTCCTCCCCACCCTGTCATGTGTGATTCCAGGCACCAGGGCAGGCCCAGAAGCCCAGCAGCTGTGGGAAGGAACCTGCCTGGGGCCACAGGTGCCCACTCCCCACCCTGCAGGACAGGGGTGTCTGTGGACACTCCCACACCCAACTCTGCTACCAAGCAGGCGTCTCAGCTTTCCTCCTCCTTTACCCTTTCAGATACAATCACGCCAGCCACGTTGTTTTGAAAATTTCTTTTTTTGGGGGGCAGCAGTTTTCCTTTTTTTAAACTTAAATAAATTGTTACAAAATAGACTTTAGAAAATAAGTTACAAATTGTAGCAAAA